GAAACTCTGTCTCAAAAAAAAAAAAAAAAGAGTTTAACAACAATAAAATGAAAATTATAATAATATAAAGTTATGTGAATGTTCTCTTTCTCTCTGTCTCTCAAAATATGTTATAGTACTGTACTCACCTATTTTCCAACTGTGGCTGACCTTAGGTAACTGAACCATCAGAGAGTGAAACTGTGGATAAGGGAAACTACTTAATATATAAAATATAATATAAAATATATAAAATAGTGCAACATTACTTATTCCTCCTGGTGTTTCATTCCTGGAAAGAGTCCCAAACATGGAATCACGATTTATTTGTCGTCTACCTTTGCTCAGTTTCTGCTGTTCAACCTCCATAATAACTCGAGGCCCCTGGGGGCTCCTCTGACCTGCGTCCCCAGGTACCAGAGCCTGCTCGGCGACGCTCCAGGAAGCTGGCCGGTCACGGTCATGAGGACTTCTCACAGAGAGGGATTGGCCTGGGAAGTGGGGGTCAGAAACCCTCCTTTGAGGTACAGGGTTGAGGACAGAGATGACCACAAGACACATAAATGGGAAGCTCTGAGAAGCAGCCCGGGGGTCTCTTGAGCCCTCTTGTGGAAGGAGGATCGGCAGTGATTGAGTACTTGTGACACATGCTTTACAGATGCTCCCGTGAGACGGCATAGCCGTTACCCCAATTTCACAGGTTAGGAACTGAGGCTCAGAAAGCTCACCTAACTGTAAGGGATAAGAGTCAGGATTTGAACCAGGCTCTGCCTGACTCTTGAGCTGGAAGTCTTTATTTCCTCCTCTCCCTCATGCAACTAACTGTGCACCTTGTTTGTGGACCCACCTTCCATCCCTTTTCTTTTTCCAAATTCCTCTGCCCCACCTCTTAGCTTCTCGGGTCTCAGCCATCCCAGCCCACAGTTAGGAACCTTCCTTCCCCTCCTCCTTTTCTTCCCCAGGGTGGTTCTGTGGCTGTGGGGCTCAGCTCTGCAAAGAGCTCCTCCCCCTCCAGGAAAAGCACTTCTCCCCAGGCAGGGCGGTCAGTCCCCTCAGCGCACCTGCATGCACACACACCACCTCACAACCACACACTGCATGCACACACATACACCACAGCCACACACTGTGCATACACGCACACCCCACAACCCACATACTGCATGCACACACACACACCTACAAGCTGCATGCTGCATACACAAGTCATACAGGAGATAAACTCAGAGTCCCAGCCCCAAATAGACCCCATCTCTTGCTCAGTTGCTGTCATCCTAGACCTGTTTCTTTCGCCACATTTCTATAATCTGCCAGTGTCTGCAAGGAGAAGACATGGGGGGTTTTCTACCTAAGGCAGAAGGGCCCGGGAGCCAACTCCAGAAACTTCTGCCCTCCTTTCTGGTCAGAGAACAAGACTGGGACCAGCACCTGGACAAGCTTCATATGCTGCAGCAGAAGAGGTAGGCTTCCTAGAACGATCCGTGGCCCTACCTCTCTTCCAAACTCACGTTCACCTTTCCCCAGGATTCTAGAGTCTCCACTGCTTCGAGCATCCAAGGAAAATGACCTGTCTGTTCTTAGGCAACTTCTACTGGACTGCACCTGTGACGTTCGACAAAGAGGTGGGATCTGGATTTAATGGGATGGAGGTGGGGTGTCTAACATCTCTGTCTTACTCCAATCCAGGAGCCCTGGGGGAGACGGCGCTGCACATAGCAGCCCTCTATGACAACTTGGAGGCGGCCTTGGTGCTGATGGAGGCTGCCCCAGAGCTGGTCTTTGAGCCCACCACATGTGAGGCTTTTGCAGGTAAGGAGCCTACATGGTAATTCAAGGTGGAAGGAGACCCTGATGATGGCTGTCTCTGGGCCAGGTCAGACTGCACTGCACATCGCTGTTGTGAACCAGAATGTGAACCTGGTGCGTGCCCTGCTCACCCGCAGGGCCAGTGTCTCTGCCAGAGCCACAGGCACTGCCTTCCGCCATAGTCCCCGCAACCTCATCTACTTTGGTGAGAGCAGGGTTGGGCTTGAAGGATGGTTGTTCTCCTGCCATGGATCTCTCTGTGTCCACAGGGGAGCACCCTTTGTCCTTTGCTGCCTGTGTGAACAGCGAGGAGATCGTGCGGCTGCTCATTGAGCATGGAGCTGACATCAGGGCCCAGGACTCCCTGGGTAAGAGCTGGGATGGGGAGGGGAGCTGGGATAGTGGCCACATGATACCCTGCGTCCTCCCCAGGAAACACAGTATTACACATCCTCATCCTCCAGCCCAACAAAACCTTTGCCTGCCAGATGTACAACCTGCTGCTGTCCTATGATGGACATGGGGACCACCTGCAGCCCCTGGACCTTGTGCCCAATCACCAGGGTCTCACCCCCTTCAAGCTGGCTGGAGTGGAGGGTAACACTGTGGTAAGAGACGCTCCCCATCCCTGAGGTGTCTTTGGCCCCCTGACTCATCCTGGTGGTCTCTCAGATGTTCCAGCACCTGATGCAGAAGCGGAGGCACATCCAGTGGACGTATGGACCCCTGACCTCCATTCTCTACGACCTCACGGAGATCGACTCCTGGGGAGAGGAGCTGTCCTTCCTGGAGCTTGTGGTCTCCTCTGATAAACGAGAGGTATGGATGCCAAGGAGGATCAGGCCTGTCATTCACCCCAAGTTTCACTCTACTTCCATGCCAGGCTCGCCAAATTCTGGAACAGACCCCAGTGAAGGAGCTGGTGAGCTTCAAGTGGAACAAGTATGGCCGGCCGTACTTCTGCATCCTGGCTGCCTTGTACCTGCTCTACATGATCTGCTTTACTACGTGCTGCGTCTACCGCCCCCTTAAGTTTCGTGGTGGCAACCGCACTCATTCTCGAGACATCACCATCCTCCAGCAAAAACTACTACAGGTGATTCTCCTCAGAAGGGGATGAGAGAGAATAGAAAGCACTTCTTCTGAATTTCCCCACATAGGAGGCCTATGAGACACGTGAAGATATCATCAGGCTGGTGGGGGAGCTGGTGAGCATCGTTGGGGCTGTGATCATCCTGCTCCTAGAGGTGAGGGGCAGGCGGGGTCCAGGCTAATCCCAATTGTATTTTTGCTTTGCCGTCCTCTCCCCAGATTCCAGACATCTTCAGGGTTGGTGCCTCTCGCTATTTTGGAAAGACGATTCTTGGGGGGCCATTCCATGTCATCATGTGAGTATCCCCTCATTCCAGCCCCCTGCCTTTGTCTCTCACTCTCTGCTTTCTGCTCCCCCAGCATCACCTATGCCTCCCTGGTGCTGGTGACCATGGTGATGCGGCTCACCAACACCAATGGGGAGGTGGTGCCCATGTCCTTTGCCCTGGTGCTGGGCTGGTGCAGTGTCATGTATTTCACTCGAGGATTCCAGATGCTGGGTCCCTTCACCATCATGATCCAGAAGGTCAGTGCTTTCCCGAAGCTTCCTCCGCCTCAATCCCACCCTTTCTTCCTTCTGTTTCCTGCAGATGATTTTTGGAGACCTAATGCGTTTCTGCTGGCTGATGGCTGTGGTCATCTTGGGATTTGCCTCCGGTAAGGCACCATACACTCCTCTACTAGATCAGCCATCTCCATGTCCTCTTCCTGGGCGGAGCAGCGTTCTATATCATTTTCCAGACAGAGGACCCAACCAGTCTGGGGCAATTCTATGACTACCCCATGGCACTGTTCACCACCTTTGAGCTTTTTCTCACTGTTATTGATGCACCTGCCAACTACGACGTGGACTTGCCCTTCATGTTCAGCATTGTCAACTTCGCCTTCACCATCATTGCCACACTGCTCATGCTCAACTTGTTCATCGCCATGATGGGCGACACCCACTGGAGGGTGGCCCAGGAGAGGGATGAGCTCTGGAGGGCCCAGGTGAGTTTATTTGTGTTAGTCTTGCTAAGAAGGAGTTCTTCCTGTATCTCCTGCCTCCTTCCAGGTCGTGGCCACCACAGTGATGCTGGAGCGGAAGCTGCCTCGCTGCCTGTGGCCTCGCTCCGGGATCTGTGGGTGCGAATTCGGGCTGGGGGACCGCTGGTTCCTGCGGTGAGTGATGGTGTGCACATGCAAAACTGCAGGGATTGAGTCCTTTCCCCTTTCCCCTTATCAGGGTTGAGAACCACAATGATCAGAATCCTCTGCGAGTGCTTCGCTATGTGGAAGTGTTCAAGAACTCAGACAAGGAGGATGACCAGGAGCATCCATCTGAGAAACAGCCCTCTGGGGCTGAGAGTGGGACTCTAGCCAGAGCCTCTTTGGCTCTTCCAACTTCCTCCCTGTCCCGGACCGCGTCCCAGAGCAGCAGTCACCGAGGCTGGGAGATCCTTCGTCAAAACACCCTGGGGCACTTGAATCTTGGACTGAACCTTAGTGAGGGGGATGGAGAGGAGGTCTACCATTTTTGATTAACATCGCTATCACTCTTGACCTTACTCCCGGTTGGCCTGGGGGCGGGGACAGAGACGGAGACCTCTGCCTATGCAAGTGTCTAACTTCTGTGCCTGTTAATCATGGGAGGGTGAGACAGAACAATCCCTAAAGGGTCATGCCTCACACTTCACATCAGAATTTCTGGCAATGGGCAATGGTCATCGATTGTCTCACGTATTTTCTGGGCTCTTGCAAGTCACCCATCTCAGGAAAAAGGAGGTTGGCAACTAAAGACATGAGGCAGGGATGCTAGATTAATGTCAGGACCATTTCTCTTCTGCCCCACGCAGCCCCTAGAAAGTAGTAAGCTGTGAGGCTTTTCTGGCTCCCCAGGGCTTACGTGGGAAGAGCCAGGCATGGCATAGAGGTTGTGGCCCTTCTTTTTTTCCCAGCCTCCTGTAGGTCTCTCTCTCCACTTAG